CCAATTATTGCACACACCCTCTTTCGCTAATGGAGTTAGAAGAGCAGTTTCCAGCGACCACATCGCAGTCGCGAAACACCTCTTCCTCCAGCGGGACCTGAACAAGGAAATGGCCAGCAGGGTCCCTGAGGTCGAGATTTTCAGGGTCCTGCAGTGGGTTTTTATAGTCAGCCTTTTTCCCGATACCAGGCGGGCTCTGCCTGTTCCATTATCCCCTGCTGAGGCAGACTGACAGCTCTGACAACCTGACTTGAGTCTGCCTCACAAATGCGCATGCGCTAGTCTCAGGGTACCTGATCCGATTGTGAGCTCTGTCTAGCATCGCTATAAATGTCACCGTTGCCTAGCAAGAAGTATCTGCATCTTGGAAAAGGGGACCTCCGTGGAGGAGCGTCAGCTGTGTCTTCTCGTCTGTCTTCTCTGTGAAATCCACGGATAGTCTCATGATCCTAGGAGAGGGTAGACGTTAGCCAGCGTGAAGAAACAAGCATAGCTACAGGAATAAACCACAAAATCCTTAAGCATCCAGAAACATCTGCAAGATTTGGTAGGCCTGCCTAGACATTGTACGGGTGAATCTTTTTGAAACTTGCCCTACTGTGGTTTCTAGGTACAGCCTGCCTATGTTCCTTGGGGTTGCTCTCTCCTAGGTGGGAATTCCTGCAGAGCCATGCATCCTCATGCACTGCTGAGCTATGTTTTTCTGTGGGAGTGTTGCAACTGTTGGATGTGTGTGTGTGTGTGTGTGTTTTTCATTGTGTGTTTAAGAATGTGTTTGTTGCTGTAAGTGGAGTCTGCTTAAATAATGTGTCTAATGCACTTCAGTGCCTCTTTTTTTTTTTTTTTTGAATGTTTCAATCTTTGTTGGCCTCTCTGTTGCTTTGTTTGTGCTGTGGGGCTCCGTGTTCTTTATTTTTCTGTGGATCATGAATCTGCAGTGAATCGGGAGGTGGGCCAAGACATGCAGGTGTCAAAATCAACTCCTCCTGAAAGAAATAAAACAAAAAAGAGCCACTCTTCTAGAAAGAAGAGGAGCACACCACACCAGAAACAGACATCTTGCAGTGTTTCACTGTCTCAACCTTATCTGCACAGTCCGAGGTCAGTCTGAGGTAAGAGAATAACCACAACTGCATAGTGAAAGCTTGCCATTGTCGTGGTTTCTACCTTTCCCAGAGAGCTTCTGAGAGACCCAGGATGAAGGGATGCAGTGAGGTCAAGAGCCCAACCTTCTTTCACTGACACCCACCTCTAAGGACTCAGGTATGATTGTATCACCCAAAGAACCCTCAACACAAAACCTCTTCTCCCATCTTATCTCTTTTAGAGAGACATGAATAAAATGGGCCTCAACAATCCCAAGAGACCACTCAAGGACAATGGGAGCCACTGGGCTTGGCTTTCTACTTTCCTGGAGACAAGACAATTTGAATGGCACTGACTGCCAGGTACTGTCATCATATGGGCCATGAGAACATCTCTATTATCTTCCTAAATTTTGTTATTTTTCAGGGATGCAATATTTTATACTTCTCTGAGACTACGGGGAGCATGTGTTCTGAACTTTCCTTGAACAGAGGTCTTGAGGCCAGAAGGAAGAAGGATCTTAAAGACTCATTTCTCTGGAGGTGAGTTGTCTGTTGATCATATTTGCCTTTGTGTCTTCTTTGCTTCCTTTTATCTCCATTCTAGATATGGGAAGGTTGGCTGTATCTCACTTCCACTTCGTGAGATGACCGCCTGGATTAACCCACCCCAAATTTCAGAGATTTTCCAAGGCTACCACCAGAGGGTGCACGGAGCTGATGCACTGAGCCTGCAAACCAACTCTCTGAGAAGCAGGTTATCTTCACAGTGCCTCGGACAGAGCTTCCTTCTCAGGACACTCGAGAGAGGCCGTGGTTTCAGGGCACTTGGGGACATCTGTGGCCACGTTCATGAAGAAGACTAAGCCTACTTCATCTCAGGACCCGCCCAAGAGTGGCCGCGGCTTTGGGACACCTGGGGTCGGGTCCACCATGAGGATAAAACCTCCTTCTCTTCTGGACATGTCCAGGAGTGGCCGTTGCTACAAGTCACCTGGTGCTACGACCAGGGTGAGAATAAAGACGTCTCCTCAGGACCCTCCCAGGAGAGTACATGGCATTGAGACATCTGGCGGCCAAGTGAGGAAAAGACACCCTGTCTGCAGCACCCAGAACTGAGGAGGGGCACTGCCCTGGGCCTTACTTCCCAGCCCTGGCCTCCAATTCTGACCTTACAAAAGTGTCCCTTGAGTGAGGCAGTGACCACGCATTGTCACAGCTACCAAAGTGTGGTTTGCAGATGATCTGGGCTTGTTTCTGGCAGAGATTCTGGTACAGAGAAAGGAGAGGCGCTGAGTGGAACCACGATGGGCTGAGGCCAGGGGAGACATCGCAACCTCCAACAACACTTTTTTTCATGCTTTAATAACTCATTTTTCTTAGAGAACTAAAGTAGTTGAAACAATATAGAAACATTTTTTAAGTAGGCATATTAGAACTTGAATTATTATGTAAGTTTAAATAT